GTGGGTGCCTGTAGTCCCAGCTACTCGGGAGGCTGAGGCAGCAGAATCACTTGACCTTGGGAGGCGGAGGTTGCAGTGAGCCAAGATTGCACCACTGCCCTCCAGCCTGGGTGACAGAGTGAGACTGTCTCAAAAATAAAAATAAAATGGCCAGGCGCAGTGGCTTATGCCTGTAATCCCAGCACTTTGGGAGGCCAAGGTGGGCGGATCACAAGGTCAGGAGATCGAGACCATCCTGGCTAACACGCTAAAACCCTGTCTCTACTAAAAATACAAGAAAAAAATTAGCCGGGCGTTGGGGTGGACGCCTGTAGTCCCAGCTACTCAGGAGGCTGAGGCAGGAGAATGGTGTGAACCCGGGAGGTGGAGCTTGCAGTGAGCTGAGATCCCACCACTGCACTGTAGCCTGGGGAACAGAGCGAGACTCCATCTCAAAAAAATAATAATAATAAAATAAAAATAAATAAATAAAAATCAACAAAGGAGAAAGGTTCATAGGACAGGATCCAGAAGAGACCATATGTGGGATTCCAGTTGTCCTTTCCCAGTGAAGTCATACAGAAAGCGCTTAATGCTTGAAGCAAAGATGAGTGACAACATACAGCAAGTATTGCCACCCAGGGAAGCTCACCTGAGCCTCGGCATTCAGAGTTTTTACTGGGGGTTGGTCACGTAGATGCAGCTGACTGCCTGTGTGGCTGACCTAGTTTTTACCCTCTGTGGAGATACAGCAATAATACGTGGTGCAAAGCCCCCACCATAAATCACTGTGTTCTTGTAGACTCTTCCAGTGTCTCATGGCCCCCTGGAGAATGAATGAATGAATGAGACTCTGCATCCATCACCTCACCTGCAGCCGTGACTCACCTGTGTCCCCTGACAGTCCCCTCCTAGCACTGCCCACCTCCGAGGCTGGCCAGGGTGGCTCCTTCCTGGTTTGGGGCTGGTCCTCATGCCCTCTGCCCTGCTGCTTCCCCTGTGAAAGGAGAAGTTGGGAAGCGAGCTTTCAGGACATAGCGGTTCCCGAGGCTCCTCCTCTGTGGATGGTCACTGCCCCTCCACCAGGCTTCCTGCTGGAGGAGTTTCCTTCCCAGCCAGGCCGGCCCAGAAGCCAGATGGTCCCGGGACAGGCCCAGCCCCAGAGCCCAGAGATGCTGCTGCTGCCCCTGCTGCTGCCCGTGCTGGGGGCGGGTGAGTGGGTCGGTGGCTGGGGGTCCCAGGCAGGGGCTGCCGCTGAGCCTCTGCATCTCCCCAGGGTCCCTGAACAAGGATCCCAGTTACAGTCTTCAAGTGCAGAGGCAGGTGCCGGTGCCGGAGGGCCTGTGTGTCATCGTGTCTTGCAACCTCTCCTACCCCCGGGATGGCTGGGACGAGTCTACTGCTGCTTATGGCTACTGGTTCAAAGGACGGACCAGCCCAAAGACGGGTGCTCCTGTGGCCACTAACAACCAGAGTCGAGAGGTGGAAATGAGCACCCGGGACCGATTCCAGCTCACTGGGGATCCCGGCAAAGGGAGCTGCTCCTTGGTGATCAGAGACGCGCAGAGGGAGGATGAGGCATGGTACTTCTTTCGGGTGGAGAGAGGAAGCCGTGTGAGACATAGTTTCCTGAGCAATGCGTTCTTTCTAAAAGTAACAGGTATGGAATGGGGTGGGAACCCCTGCCTGTCACACAAGAATCTCCCACCCGGTCTCTGTCCCAGCCCTGACTAAGAAGCCTGATGTCTACATCCCCGAGACCCTGGAGCCCGGGCAGCCGGTGACGGTCATCTGTGTGTTTAACTGGGCTTTCAAGAAATGTCCAGCCCCTTCTTTCTCCTGGACGGGGGCTGCCCTCTCCCCTAGAAGAACCAGACCAAGCACCTCCCACTTCTCAGTGCTCAGCTTCACGCCCAGCCCCCAGGACCACGACACCGACCTCACCTGCCATGTGGACTTCTCCAGAAAGGGTGTGAGCGCACAGAGGACCGTCCGACTCCGTGTGGCCTGTGAGTGTGGCCTGGGAGGGTGGGGCGTGCAGCTCCCTGAAGCCAGCTCACAATCTTGTTGCAGATGCCCCCAAAGACCTTATTATCAGCATTTCACATGACAACACGTCAGGTACTGAGGGCCTTCGGGCTGGGGCTGGGCCACACCCCCACCCTCTCTCTTTCCCTGTCTTCAGCCCTGGAACTCCAGGGAAACGTCATATATCTGGAAGTTCAGAAAGGCCAGTTCCTGCGGCTCCTCTGTGCTGCTGACAGCCAGCCCCCTGCCACGCTGAGCTGGGTCCTGCAGGACAGAGTCCTCTCCTCGTCCCACCCCTGGGGCCCCAGAACCCTGGGGCTGGAGCTGCGTGGGGTAAGGGCCGGGGATTCAGGGCGCTACACCTGCCGAGCGGAGAACAGGCTTGGCTCCCAGCAGCAAGCCCTGGACCTCTCTGTGCAGTGTGAGTGTGCCTAGCAGGGGCCTGGAGTCCATTGTCTAGAGCCGGTCCCCTGTCTCCATTTCAGATCCTCCAGAGAACCTGAGAGTGATGGTTTCCCAAGCAAACAGGACAGGTAGGAAAGGAGACAGAGGAGCCAGGGCCTCTCTGCACGTCGATTCTGCCTCTTCCTTCCCTAGTCCTGGAAAACCTCGGGAACGGCACATCCCTCCCGGTCCTGGAGGGCCAAAGCCTGCGCCTGGTCTGTGTCACCCACAGCAGCCCCCCAGCCAGGCTGAGCTGGACCCGGTGGGGACAGACCGTGGGCCCCTCCCAGCCCTCAGACCCCGGGGTCCTGGAGCTGCCACCCATTCAAATGGAGCACGAAGGAGAGTTCACCTGCCACGCTCAGCACCCTCTGGGCTCCCAGCACGTCTCTCTCAGCCTCTCCGTGCACTGTGAGTGGGGGAAAGGGGACACCTGGGTCCCACCCCTGCTGAGTCCTGTCCTCCCTCCCCACAGACCCTCCACAGCTGCTGGGCCCCTCCTGCTCCTGGGAGGCTGAGGGTCTGCACTGCAGCTGCTCCTCCCAGGCCAGCCCGGCCCCCTCTCTGCGCTGGTGGCTTGGGGAGGAGCTGCTGGAGGGGAACAGCAGTCAGGGCTCCTTCGAGGTCACCCCCAGCTCAGCCGGGCCCTGGGCCAACAGCTCCCTGAGCCTCCATGGAGGGCTCAGCTCCGGCCTCAGGCTCCGCTGTAAGGCCTGGAACGTCCACGGGGCCCAGAGTGGCTCTGTCTTCCAGCTGCTACCAGGTGAGGGGACTGTGGGGGGCTGAGGTTCAGGGAGGGCACCACCCCAAACCCTGCTCCCATGCAGGGAAGCTGGAGCATGGGGGAGGACTTGGCCTGGGGGCTGCCCTGGGAGCTGGCGTCGCTGCCCTGCTCGCTTTCTGTTCCTGCCTTGTCGTCTTCAGGTAAGCATCGGAGGGCAGGCAATGCAGGGTGTTGGAGGCTGAAGGGCACTGCCTCCTCCCTCAGGGTGAAGATCTGCAGGAAGGAAGCTCGCAAGAGGGCAGCAGCTGAGCAGGACGTGCCCTCCACCCTGGGACCCATCTCCCAGGTGAGAGCCCAGCCTCTGTCTGCTGGGGCCCTCTAATTTGACCCCCTTTCTCCCCTGCATTCAGGGTCACCAGCATGAATGCTCGGCAGGCAGCTCCCAAGACCACCCGCCCCCAGGTGCAGCCACCTACACCCCGGGGAAGGGGGAAGAGCAGGAGCTCCACTATGCCTCCCTCAGCTTCCAGGGCCTGAGGCTCTGGGAGCCTGCGGACCAGGAGGCCCCCAGCACCACCGAGTACTCGGAGATCAAGATCCACACAGGACAGCCCCTGAGGGGCCCAGGCTTTGGGCTTCAATTGGAGAGGGAGATGTCAGGGATGGTTCCAAAGTGAAGAGGTCTCCATGGCAACAGGACACCAGCAAGTGTGTGGGAGTCGCACTGGTGTGACGGCCAGAACTGGACTCAGATTTCAGCCCCATCCCCAATGAAGAGCTTGAGTTTGAAGATTATACTTTTTTTGAGACAGGGTCTGACTCTGTCCTCCAGGCCAGAGTCCAGTGGTGCAATCTCAGCTCACTGTAGCCTCAACCTGCCAGGTTGAAGTGAGCCTCCCATTTCAGCCTCCCAAGTAGCTGGGACTACAATTGTGAGCCACCATGCCAGGCTCATTGTTATATTTTTAGTAGAGACAGGGTTTTGCCATGTTTCCCTGGCTGGTCTCAGACTCCTGGGCTCAAGCAATCTGCCCGCCTCTGCCTCCCAAAGTGCTGGGATTACAGACGTGAGCCACCACAGCTGGCTGAAGATTATACTTTCAATTCAGAGCGAGTTTGAAGATGACACTTTGAGGCATCGTGTCTATGGTTCATTACTACAGAAGCTTCTCTGGATGTGTAAAGCACAGGAAACCAGGCAGAGGAGGCACAGGGTGCTCTCCAGAACGAGAAGCCAGCTCCTGGAGTTGTTTGCTGCAACTGCCATTCCCCGTTGATGACCATGCTCTTCCTTCAGAAGAGGGAGAGTGAGAGGACCAAGTCCAAGTGGTTCCCATTTGAACATTTAAAAAAAAAAAAAAGGCTGGGCATGGTGGCTCACGCCTGTAATCTCAACACTTTGGGAGGCTGAAGTGGGTGGATCACAAGTCAGGAGTTCAAGACCAGCCTGGGCAAGATGGTGAAACCCCATCTCTACTAAAAATACAAAAATTAGCCGGGCATGGTGGCGGGCGCCTAAAATCCCAGCTACTCGGGAGACTAGGCAGAGAATTGGTTGAACCCGGGAGGTGGAGGTTGCAGTGAGCCGAGATCGTCCCACTGCACTCCAGCCTGGGCAACAGAGTGAGACTCTGTTTCTAAATAAATAAATGAATAAATAAAGCCTGAGTTTGAGTAAGTCATCTTACTCCTCA